TTCCTCTTCTGTAGGATGGGAATGCTAACACTAACCTCAGGTTAGCTGAGAAGTTCCAGTGACATGATGAGAATGTCTGTACAACATGTAGCCCAGTACTTGCTGTGTGGTGTTCTCAGAACATGCTTGGTCTTAAACTCCTCTTTCCCGGGCTGGCTGCAAGGAGAGGCAAAGTGTCACTTGACCTTCTAGCTCCCTTGCCCTTTTATATTCTCCTGTGGGGTCCTCACAGTGATCCCTGCTCCAGTGTCGCTTCCGGTGGACTGGTGAGGATGGGGCACTATCTGAGAACCCATGCCTGAAATCCTTACCCAATACCAAAAAGTTTCTTTCTGTAGCACTTTGTCAGCCCAGCTGCCAAAGATAGTCACCTCTGAGATGCTCTTATCCCCTCCCTCTCGCTGCTCTCACCCGTGGGAGTCCATCTCACATGGGCTCCTGAGGGGGCTCCTTCTTCCCATCCCATCTGTTGCTCACCTGCCTCCTGCCCTGCGGGATTGCAGATCCTTCCTCCACAATGCCTGCCAGGTTAGTCTTCCTGAAACAACCTGACCATGTCACCTTCCTACTGAAAAACTTTTCTTCAGGAATTGAATCCAAATTCCTTAGCTTGTCATTCATCCAAATAGTATTCCTATGTGCCTATGCCCTTCCTATAGGCACAGCGAACAGTAGCGAAGCAAACGTACAAGCAGCCCTGCCCGCGTGGAGCTTACCTCTAGGGGCCCAGGAGAGGCTGGGCCCAGCATCCCGGCACAGCCTCGCCTCCCCAGCGCATTTCCCGCCCCACTCCGGGCCCACGCGCCTGGGCCCGCCGTCTCCACCATGAAGCCTTCCCAGCCTGGCCCAGGTAGAGGAGACGTCCCCTTCCCTGGGACTCCTCCATTCCCCACCGCCCCCACTACAAGACCTGGGCTCCCCTGGAAACTGAGGCCCTTCTCCCCGACTACAGACCCGCAACCCCTCCCCTGCTCTGAGGATTGTGAGCTAAGAGCTAGGGTGGGAGTGAGAGGCGCTCCTCGCTAGGGCTGGCCCCCTCCACCGCACAGGAAACGGGGCAGGAGGGCGGACCCCCATCTCATGTAGGAATGCCGTGTCCCCAGGGTGAGCCCTCAGGTGAGCCTCCGCGGCCGCGTGGAAGGGGCGAGGGAACCCTTCGCCCCTCTCTCTTGGGCCCCAGGTAAGGGTACCAGTTTCTTCCTGAGCCATGACCAGAGCCATTCCCAGATAAATGAGGTTTCCTGGAAGGATGTTACCAGTGCCTTATCTCTGGCCAACATGGTGCTGGGGCTCTTCTCCATCATCTTCAGCTTCAGCAGGTAGGTCTGGGGCCCAGCAAGCTCTTAGCCAATCCCTGTTTGGGCTTGCTGGCCTGCACTTTAGGAAATGCCACTATGCCTCCCGGATGCTCCTGGTCAGCTTCCTGTTAGACATGGCAGTCAGGGCAATGACCAGCCACATCAACATATGCTCCAAATTGGGTGAGTTCAGGCCCCAGGCCCCTAATCCTTGCAAGTTCTTCTAACCTTGGGCCGTCTGGGGCAGGAGCCGAGCTGAATGACTTTGCCGTCTTCACCACCTTCGGCTTGGCCTCCGCTCTGCTCCTAGGCGTGGATGGACTTCTGAGTGGGATCCTGGCCATCATCTATGTGTCAGCTGCTTCTTTCCACTTGTGCTTTTATTCACCTGGTGAGTGGAACCAAGGTTGCCTTAGAACAGAGAAGCAGCTAATCTCCAGCGTTCTTCCTGGCAGGAGTCCCCTCCACATACAAGGGTCTACCCTGCCCCTATGCTTCCTGCATCTTGGCTTCCACCTCCCTTCTGACCAAAGGCAACAGGTTCATCCTCTGCTGCATGGCCTCACTCATGATTCTCTTCATGATGGACCAGAGCTACTATCCATATGACAAAATCCTGGAGTCTGAGAACTGGAAAAAATTGGTTTATATAGGAGGTGAGTGAAAATGTCACTATGGCCAGTTTGTTAAATTGAGTGTCTGCACTTTTTGTTCTTCCAGGTGTCATCATGCTGTTTTTCTCCCCATTGTCTCTGTCTGCTTTTTACTGCCTGATGTGGTCGCTCTCGTACATCTTCTTTCCAGATGCTCTGTGGGGCAAGGCAGCCTGTCTTTCGCCACAGCACTGAGGAAGCTAAGCAGCTCTACCAGCTCCTGCCGGCCTCTGTGGGGTTTGTGTCAGCATATTGGGTCAAGCCTGCACTAAAGCTTTGTATGTACCTGTGTTGCCATATACTAGATATATGGTATGTCTGTTGCCATGAAGTTAGAAACCCAAAGCAGGGTCAGTGAACTTCACTTCTTTGTCTTTATTCAGGGTTCTGACTCCCTTGCGGACAATACTTGTTTATGTCATGTAGAGCAGAATATCCCCCCGCCTCAAGCTCAATGTGGGCTGGGTTTGGGTTCCAGCTCCATTACCAGCCGGGTGACTGTGTGCTACTAAGGTCCATCCCTTGGAAAGGAGTGAGAGCCTTCAGAACTGGTATTGGCCTCAGCCTCAGCCCTGCCTGGTGGGGCTTCCTGAAGCATTTCTTACTCTTGCAGACTCTGGCTCTGAGAGTAGAGCCAATCACAGGACTCTCTTGTTGCCTAGTTTGAATGTGTGTAGGATTTTGTAACTTCAACATTCTGGGTTTTTTTTTTTTTTTTTTTTTTTTTTTTGAGAAGGAGTCTCGCTCTTTCACCCAGGCTGGAGTGCAGTGGAGCGATCTCGGCTCACTGCAGGCTCCGCCCCCCGGGATTCACGCCATTCTCCTGCCTCAGCCTCCCGCGTAGCTGGGACTACAGGCTCCCGCCACCTCGCCCGGCTAATTTTTTGTATTTTTAGTAGAGACGGGGGTTTCACCGTGTTAGCCAGGATGGTCTCGATCTCCTGACCTCGTGATCCGCCCGCCTCGGCCTCCCAAAGTGCTGGGATTACAAGCGTGAGCCACCGCGCCCGGCCTACATTCTGTATTTTAATAGTTCAAAGCTGCCGCCTTTTGCTTTGTTTAGCAGTTAGATACATTGGTGACACAGGGCATCATCTGGCTTGCAGGATCTCGTGTGGATTTTCTTTCCTACGCTGGAAACTACTAAACTCTAGCTATTCAGATGCCACTTCATATTCTAAAATCCAAATCAAATAGAAATAAACAGTACTGTATGGCAAAGGTGTACCTCACCGAGAACTCAGGTCCACTGAGCCCCCAGCGTAGATAGACATTCCACCTCCCAGATGGTGGAAAAAAGGATTGATGGCTGGTTCTGCTCCACCCTCAGAGACTGTGCCAGAACACCTTCTACCCTGGATATAACTTTTTTAAGTTTCCAGAACAATGTATGTGGTAAATATACATCTATTCTCAAATTAGATGTTTAAAAATAAAAACCCAAAGTAAGATTTGACTGTAACAGAATAGACGGTGCCTTCCTGTTAAATCATTCATATGTTCCTAGTTAGATGGATTTGCCTGTGTCCCAGGACTTTATATCTCCTTCAGTTTAAGTTTTGTATTTTTGCTATCTGCCATAGTGCCTGACACTCAGAAATGTTCCCTTTGTATATGAATTGATTTAGTTGTGGATTCTAGTAAGTTACATACAAGGTTTCTATAATGTGGTAAGAATTTTACAAATATACACGAGCTTAGACATTTCAATACAATGTCCTTCAATGCTGTACATCCATTTCAATGTGATGCTCCCCTTAATCAAAGCATTTTAGGAACTCCAATCTGAAAATGGTCTTCACATAAATTCTTAAGGACCAAGCAGCTGGAACAACACCACCACCACCAAAAGCGAAAAACAGGTTTTATTCTGAACTAAATTTTTTCCAAAAACCTAACATTTGAGATTAGCCAATTATGTCGTATTCTTAAATCAAATTAGGTATCATATTTGGACTCAAATGCCTTGTGGCTGTTTCTAAAATTTGAAACTATGTTGAAAGGAAAAAGATGCAATTCTGAAAGAGAATTTCCATGTCCATTTTAAGTGACAGCAGCAGAGAGAAATATACAGACCCCCAGGAGGACAGCTTTGAAAAGTAAAATGCCCATTTGGATGTGTAAATTATCGCTTGATTGTAATGGCAATAATTCATACTTAATTGCCTCCAGTTTTTTTTGTAGGTTAATGACACTAGGATAGTTATAGGTCAGCTGACAGCCGGTTAACAGAGGGATCTATGCTTCCTTGCACCTCTCTGAGAGTATGGTTATACTTCTATACGGGCTTGAGGGTCTCAGATACTAAGGCTACTCATTCAATGCCTTCACTTCCTCAGACAGTGGTTTTCTAAAATAGAATGTCTCTTCTTGGGCTTCCTCTTAGGAACAAGGGAGAAGGCCAAGACTTTAAAATCTGCACTTCTCAAATGCATACATGAAGCCAGTGGGGTTTAGGCAGTTCTCTTTGTCCTAAGCTTGAGAGAGAGTGTAGATTTCCCTCCTGGTCAACTTCTAGTCCCTTCTTCCTAACCTGAAGTCCTACTTCTGTGTCTGATAAGCGGAATCAAGTGACTGAGAATTCTGCTACTCTTTTAGCCCTGTGACCTTGAATAAAACGTTTAATCTCTCTAAGCCTATTTTCCTATCTGTAAAATGGAGGATTTACTTCCTTTCAGGGTTGTTTTGTGGATTGAACAACCGTGATGTTTTATGTGGATGAATGTAAAACACCTAGAATAATGAATGGCACGTAAAATATGTTAAATAAATGTTAGATGGCTTTCTGTCCCCTCTAGCCTTCTTCTCTTCCCATATGTACATATTTCA